GGAAGAGGAGGGGCGGGGAGAAAGGATAGGAGGAGAAGGAGGAGGAGAGGGAGAAGTGGGGGGAGGGGGAGAAACAGGAGGAGGGGAGTGGGGAGAAAGGAGGAGAAGGAAGAGGAGAGGGAGAAGTGGGGGGGAGGGGGAGAAACGATAGGAGGAGGGGGAGTGGGGAGAAAGAGGAGGAGGAGGAGGAGTTGGGGGGAGAAATGATAGGAGGAGAGGGAGAGGGGAGAACGGATAGGAGGAGAAGGAGAGGGAGGAGTAGGGGGGAGAAACAATAGGAGGAGAAGGAGGAGAGGGAAGGTGGGGAGAAAGGATAGGAGGAGGGGGAGAAAGGAGGAGGGGGAGGAGGGCTAGGAGGAGAAAGAGGAGGGCTAGGAGGAGAATGAGGACGAGGAGGAGGGCGGAAAGGATGGGAGGAAGGCTAGGACCCCTCCTGTCCTTTTGCAGATGGGGCCCTGAGCATGGGATGTGCCTGAGGTCACCCCTCAGGCATTAGCAGAGCCAGCAGTGTGATCTGGGTCTCCCAATCTCCCCAGCCCCCGGGTGAAACCCTGGCCCACCACTCAGCACATGCTACGTAACCTCAAGGAGCCTCAGTTTCCCCCCACATAAACAGAGCTTACGAGGTCTGCCTGGCAAGGCTTCCAGCAGAGGTGGCACTTGTGGCTGTTCCTGTGGAATCCCACCTCCTCGAGACCCTCCAAGGCAGCAACTATGACAGCTGATGCCAGCCCTGAAATCTCTAAGCAAATAAGGTTCCCAGGAGGACGGCAGCATTTGCATGCGGGTGTGTGAAAGCCCAGCCAAGTGGGCTGCCTCTGTCTGCAGCTCTGAGCCCCACACCCCCTATTTAAACAAAGATAGATCCTGCTCCAGGAGCCGGGAAGCCTTGCCCTGGCCAGCTGTGCTGGGCACCTCCCCTGCCTGCTTCCTGGCCCACTTGCAGGCAAGGTGAGGGCATGCGAATGGCTGCCACTGCCTGGGCGGGGCTCCAAGGGCCACCCCTCCCCACCCTCTGTCCCGCAGTGAGGACGGGACTCTACTGCCGAGACCAGGCTCACGCTGAGAGGTGGGCCATGACCTCCGAGACCTCTTCCGGAAGCCACTGTGCCAGGTGGGGACCCAGCCTAGACGTGTGGGCCACAGCCCCCATCCCCACCCGGCCTTGCTGGGTGCAGGAGCAGGATGCTGCGGCGACGGGCCCAGGAAGAGGACAGCACCGTCCTGATCGATGTGAGCCCCCCTGAGGCAGAGAAGAGGGGCTCTTACGGGAGCACAGCCCACGCCTCGGAGGTAACAGCACCCAGGAGACTGTGGTGCGACTTTGATATGCTTCTCCATCCTCCATGCCTTCCAGCCAGGTGGACAGCAAGCGGCCGCCTGCAGAGCTGGGAGTCCTGCCAAGCCCCGGATCGGTGAGCCCCTCCCAGCACCTGTACCACACCCGAGGCTCCTGCCTCTGTCCCTGTTGGCTCCCAGCAGACTTCGTCCTCGTTTGGGAGGAGGACCTGAAGCTAGACAGGCAGCAGGACAGTGCCGCCCGGGACAGAACAGACATGCACAGGACCTGGCGGGAGACTTTTCTGGATAATCTTCGTGCGGCTGGGCTGTGTGTAGACCAGGTACGTGGAGGCTGTCATGGGCAGGGCCCTAGACATGTGCATACGTGCACACATGCACCCTCAGGCTCTCACGGAGCCCTGGGTGCCTACAGCAGGACGTCCAGGACGGGAACACCACAGTGCACTACGCCCTCCTCAGCGCCTCCTGGGCTGTGCTCTGCTACTACGCCGAAGACCTGCGCCTGAAGCTGCCCTTGCAGGTACGTGGGAGGCATGGGGACAGGGTGGGCCTGAGTGGGAGGAGCCACTGACGTTTCCTTCCAGGAGTTACCCAACCAGGCCTCCAACTGGTCGGCCGGCCTGCTGGCATGGCTGGGCATCCCCAACGTCCTGCTGGAGGTTGTGCCAGACGTACCCCCCGAGTACTACTCCTGCCGGTTCAGAGTGAACAAGCTGCCACGGTAAGGCAGGGGCCCTGCCAGTCGGAGGAAAGCCAAACCTTCTGCACCGTTCACATGCCCACAGCTTCCTCCAAACCTTCTGCACTGTTCACATGCCCACAGCTTCCTCGGGAGTGACAACCAGGACACCTTCTTCACAAGCACCAAGAGGCACCAAATTGTGAGTGGGGGTTCCCTGCCGCGGGCCCCAAAGTGACCTGCGCCATCCTCCACATCCCCTGCAGCTGTTTGAGATCCTGGCCAAGACCCCGTATGGCCACGAGAAGAAAAACCTGCTTGGGATCCACCAGCTGCTGGCAGAGGGTGTCCTCAGTGCCGCCTTCCCCCTGCATGACGTGAGCTCGGGGGCTGGGGGCTCCAGCCTGGGGAGCCTCCCACCCACAGGCCGCTCGCCCCCAGGGCCCCTTCAAGACGCCCCCAGAGGGCCCGCAGGCTCCACGCCTCAACCAGCGCCAAGTCCTTTTCCAGCACTGGGCGCGCTGGGGCAAGTGGAACAAGTACCAGCCCCTGGACCACGTGCGCAGGTACTTCGGGGAGAAGGTGGCCCTCTACTTCGCCTGGCTCGGTGAGTCCCCCCCGCTGCCCCCCAGACCACCTCTGATGGTGGACCCCTGCCATCCTCTCTACAGGGTTTTACACAGGCTGGCTCCTGCCAGCGGCAGTGGTGGGCACACTGGTGTTCCTGGTGGGCTGCTTCCTGGTGTTCTCAGACATACCCACGTGAGTGTTCCCTCTCCGCAGCTCTGGGGCCTTAGCTCCCACCCCTCCGCTCCATGCCTTGCAGGCAGGAACTGTGTGGCAGCAAGGACAGCTTCGAGATGTGCCCACTTTGCCTCGACTGCCCTTTCTGGCTGCTCTCCAGCGCCTGTGCCCTGGCCCAGGTACGAGAAGAGGTGGGTGGGGTAAGGGATTTGAGAGTCGGGGAGCAAGTCTGGACGCCCCCGCTCCCTGCCACAGGCCGGCCGGCTGTTCGACCACGGCGGCACCGTGTTCTTCAGCTTGTTCATGGCACTGTGGGCCGTGCTGCTGCTGGAGTACTGGAAGCGGAAGAGCGCCACGCTGGCCTACCGCTGGGACTGCTCTGACTACGAGGACACTGAGGTGAGCCACCCCCGCTGGACCACGGTCACACCAGGGCCGCCACTGAGCACCGGCTCCCTTCCAGGAGAGGCCTCGGCCCCAGTTTGCCGCCTCAGCCCCCATGACAGCCCCGAACCCCATCACGGGTGAGGACGAGCCCTACTTCCCTGAGAGGAGCCGCGCGCGCCGCATGCTGGCCGGCTCTGTGGTGATCGTGGTGATGGTATGCGGTCCCCCTGCCCTCCGCTCACGCCTGAAGGGTCTCACGGGCCTCCCTGCCCCCGCAGGTGGCCGTGGTGGTCATGTGCCTCGTGTCTATCATCCTGTACCGTGCCATCATGGCCATCGTGGTGTCCAGGTCGGGCAACACCCTTCTCGCAGCCTGGGTGAGCCTCTGCTGCCTGCCTCGGGGGGCCCTTCATCCGGCTCTGACGGCCTGTCTCCCGTTAGGCCTCTCGCATCGCCAGCCTCACGGGGTCTGTAGTGAACCTCGTCTTCATCCTCATCCTCTCCAAGATCTATGTATCCCTGGCCCACGTCCTGACACGATGGGGTGAGTGGGCTGAGGCCGGCCAGGCACTGACCCAGGGACTGAGCCCAGGCTCTCCATGCCACAGAAATGCACCGCACCCAGACCAAGTTCGAGGACGCCTTCACCCTCAAGGTGTTCATCTTCCAGTTCGTCAACTTCTACTCCTCACCCGTCTACATTGCCTTCTTCAAGGGCAGGTTGGTGGGCACCTCTCCCTCTGGCCACAGCTCATCAAGGCTCATGATCTTGACTTTCTCCTAGGTTTGTGGGATACCCAGGCAACTACCACACCTTGTTTGGAGTCCGCAATGAGGAGGTGAGTGTGCCTGAGGCCCGGGACTGGGGGATTCTCCCAGCTAACCTGAGCCCTGCTGCCGTAGTGCGCGGCTGGAGGCTGCCTGATCGAGCTGGCACAGGAGCTCCTGGTCATCATGGTGGGCAAGCAGGTCATCAACAACATGCAGGAGGTCCTCATCCCGTGAGTCCCCCACTCCTCCCTGGGTGGCATCCCAAAGGCCATTTTCCTGTATTCCCGTCCCCAGGAAGCTAAAGGGCTGGTGGCAGAAGTTCCGGCTTCGCTCCAAGAAGAGGAAGGCGGGAGCTTCTGCAGGGGCTAGCCAGGGGCCCTGGGAGGACGACTATGAGCTTGTGCCCTGTGAGGGTCTGTTTGACGAGTACCTGGAAATGGGTAGGAGCCCGTTAGCAGCTGCGGCAATGGCTCGGAGAGCCCGGCCGTGACCCCCTCCCCGCAGTGCTGCAGTTCGGCTTCGTCACCATCTTCGTGGCCGCCTGTCCGCTCGCGCCGCTCTTCGCCCTGCTCAACAACTGGGTGGAGATCCGCTTGGACGCGCGCAAGTTCGTCTGCGAGTACCGGCGCCCGGTGGCCGAGCGCGCCCAGGACATCGGCATCTGGTTCCACATCCTGGCGGGCCTCACGCACCTGGCGGTCATCAGCAACGTGAGGCCCGGGCGGGAGCGCGGGGCGGGGCGGGCCGCCTCGCGCTGACCCCTCCGGCGCCCAGGCCTTCCTCCTGGCCTTCTCGTCCGACTTCCTGCCGCGCGCCTACTACCGGTGGACCCGCGCCCACGACCTGCGCGGCTTCCTCAACTTCACGCTGGCGCGAGCCCCGTCCTCCTTCGCCGCCGCGCACAACCGCACGTGCAGGTGAGCCCCGCGCCAGGTGGAGGGGGCCGCGGGCTGCGCGCACTGAGTCCTGTGTCTGCTGCAGGTATCGGGCTTTCCGGGATGACGATGGACATTATTCCCAGACCTACTGGAATCTTCTTGCCATCCGCCTGGCCTTCGTCATTGTGTTTGAGGTAGCCGAGGCACCTGCTGGTTCTCCCATCCAGGGTGGGCGTGAGTGCCTTCCTCTGCTCCCAGCATGTGGTTTTCTCCGTTGGCCGCCTCCTGGACCTCCTGGTGCCTGACATCCCAGAGTCTGTGGAGATCAAAGTGAAGCGGGAGTACTACCTGGCTAAGCAGGCACTGGCTGAGAATGAGGTGAACTGTACAGCCCAGTCTCGGCCCTCCCCCTCTTCCTCTTGCTGCCCTTTTTTGGGGACAGGTTCTTTTTGGAACGAACGGAACAAAGGATGAGCAGCCCGAGGGCTCAGAGGCAAGTCTGGGAGCAGCCAGGCCCCTGCCCCGTGACTTGTCCCTGCCCCCAACCCTCTCCCCAGCTCAGCTCCCACTGGACACCCTTCACGGTTCCCAAGGCCAGCCAGCTGCAGCAGTGACGCCTGGAAGGACATCTGGTGGTCCTTAGGGGAGTGGCCCCTCCTGAGCCCTGCGAGCAGCGTCCTTTTCCTCTTCCCTCAGGCAGCGGCTGTGTGAACCGCTGGCTGCTGTTGTGCCTCATCTCTGGGCACATTGCCTGCTTCCCCCCAGCGCCGGCTTCTCTCCTCAGAGCGCCTGTCACTCCATCCCCGGCAGGGAGGGACCGTCAGCTCACAAGGCCCTCTTTGTTTCCTGCTCCCAGACATAAGCCCAAGGGGCCCCTGCACCCAAGGGACCCTGTCCCTCGGTGGCCTCCCCAGGCCCCTGGACACGACAGTTCTCCTCAGGCAGGTGGGCTTTGTGGTCCTCGCCGCCCCTGGCCACATCGCCCTCTCCTCTTACACCTGGTGACCTTCGAATGTTTCAGAGCGCAGGGCCGTTCTCCCTCGTGTCCTCTGGACCCACCCGCCCCTTCCTGCCCTGTTTGCGCAGGGACATCACCCACATGCCCCAGCTCTCGGACCCTGCAGCTCTGTGTCCCAGGCCACAGCAAAGGTCTGTTGAACCCCTCCCTCCATTCCCAGTTATCTGGGTCCTCTGGATTCTTCTGTTTCTTGAATCAGGCTCTGCTTTCCCCCTAGCCACTACAGGCAGCCTCTGACAGTGCCGCTTTACTTGCATTCTGCAGCAATTACATGTGTCCTTTTGATCCTTGCCCAACTTCCCTCCCTCTCCCAGCTCCTGGCCCCTGGCCCAGGGCCCCTCTTGCTGTTTTTACCTCTGTTCCTTGGGGCCTAGTACCCAGCAAGCACCCAAATGGGGGAGGTTTTGGGATGAGAGGAGGAAACGTGTATACCTGTAACATCTGGTGGCTCTTCCCCCAGAAGTTTGTGTTCATACATAATTGTTTTCCACGCTGGATCATAATGTGACGTGCAGTTCTGCCCTGTGCTGGGGAGCCACATGAAGCTTCCCCTGGCTAACTTGCTACCCCGCAGCAATCCCAGTGTGGCCGTCTGCTTGCTAAAAAATGGATCTGTGCTCATCTGTATTGATGTCCTTGGAGTTCTACAAGTGGAACTTAAGTGTCAAAAAGAATATGTGGTTTTTAGCTGAGCGTGGTGGCTCACACCTGTAATCCCAGGACTTTGGGAGGCTGAGGCAGGAGGATTACAAGGTCAGGAGTTCGGGACTAGCCTGTCCAACATGGTGAAACCCTGTCTTTACTAAAAATGCAAAAATTATTCTGGGTGTGGTGGCGGGCATCTGTAATCCCAGCTATTTGGGAGGCTGAGGCAGGAGAATCGTTTGAACCCGGGAGGCGGAGGTTGTAGTGAGCTGAGATCTCAACACTGCACTACAGCCTGGGCGACAGAGCAAGACTCCGTCTCGGGAACACACACACACAAAAAGAATATGTGGTTTTAATGTGCTTTGATGAGTACTGCCAAACTTACTCCACAGAAAAGGCCTCTTTCTGAACATCCTCGCCTGCGTTCTATTTCACCCACCGTGATGCCTGGCCTGAGGGCGGCGTGCTTGCTTGTAGCATTTCTTGAGGATTTGCTACTTGTTCACCTGCCTCTTAGGAGCACTGTGCCCTGCCTCCATGGAAGGGCTCTTCCGGCAGGGATGCAGGCTCACAGCGCCCTGGGGCTGGACACCACCGGCCGGAGCATGGCGGACAGCACACACGGCCCGGGGCGGGAACCTTGGAAACTTTACACAGATGGGGAGCTCAGCCATTCCACGTGTGCTTTCGCTCAGCACAATGCTTACTACAAACCCACGTGTACTTCCTTCCAGCTGGTTGCTTTTTATTGTTGCTGTCTTAAACTCCAAAGTTTTAAGGTGAATTTATTGAAACGTACGAAA